CAGATTCTGAGAAGTATTTTATTTTAATTTTTTTGTAGAGATGGGGTCTCGCCGTCTTCCCCAAGCTGGCCTTGAATTCCTGGGCTCAAGAGATGCTCCTATCTGGGTCTCTCAATGTGCCGGGATGGTAGGTGGGAGCCACTGTGCCCGGCCAGCCCTGACTCTGTTCATCAGAACCTGCCCTCAGTGAACAGTTTGGGAGGGGGCGTGTGATCCAGGCTCCACCAACCCAAGGCACCCTTGAGACTTGGCTGGAGTGAGGAAGAATTTTAGGAGGGGCCCACTGAGCCACTGGGTTGAGTGTGGGGTCCCTGGAAACACACCAGGGGAGGCTGGTGAGGAAAGAAGCCATCAGAGAAGAAAGGAGAAGCCAGAAGCAGACACTGGACATTGTTCAGGCACCTGGATCAAGCCACACCTGAAGGCGGACATCCCTGAACTTTCCATATAACTTTCATGATTCAGGCTCCACCCAGTTTGTCTGGGTTTTCCTGTCCCTTGTAGCCAGTCTTCCCAGCTGCCTCTGCCTTGGCCTTTCCAACTTTCTATTCGTCAGGGTGTCAAGCCCCAGAGGCCACAGGGACAGAGACAAAGGTGTCAAGTGACCTTCCTACCCCCAACAGACCTTCTCTCTAATATAGAGGAGGAAAAGAAGGGAGGGTAGCAGGACAAGAAAGTGGGTTGTTTACACGCTGTGGCCTCCAGCTAGGATTGTGAAACACCCTGGGGGACTCTGGGTGTGGTGAAGTTGGGGCCGGGGTGGGTGCAGCCCCCCTCTCTGCCTCCTGCCCATCTGAGGGACTGCCCCCCACCAGGGCCAGCAGGCTGTCAGGCTCACAGAGGCCCGAGGGTCTCCCAGCGACTTGTCGACTCTGGTGTGAGTCTGGCAGGAGGTAACCCAGTCCCGGGGAGGGCGGAGGCTGGGCGGGCGAGTTCCCCTTTCCCCAGCTGGGCCGCTGCCCACCCGGGGAGCGGCCCGCCCCCTCCACCCTCATAAAAGCACCCCCAGGGCCCTGCCTGGGTCAGTGTCTCAGCCACAGCGGCTTCACCATGCACAGCTGGGAGCGCCTGGCAGTTCTGGTCCTCCTAGGAGCGGCCGCCTGCGGTGAGGAGGCCTGGGCCTGGGGTGAGGGACAGGGCTGTGTAGGGGCGTGGTGCCCCGCGGCCCTCACGCGCCCGCCCACCCACAGCGGCGCCGCCCCGTGGTCGGATCCTGGGCGGCAGAGAGGCCGAGGCGCACGCGCGGCCCTACATGGCGTCGGTGCAGCTGAACGGCGCGCACCTGTGCGGCGGCGTCCTGGTGGCGGAGCAGTGGGTGCTGAGCGCGGCGCACTGCCTGGAGGACGCGTGAGTGCCCGCGCCGCGCGGGGGAAGAGCCCGGCACCGACCGCGGACTCCGTCCGGTCCCCAGGGCCGACGGGAAGGTGCAGGTTCTCCTGGGCGCGCACTCCCTGTCGCAGCCGGAGCCCTCCAAGCGCCTGTACGACGTGCTCCGCGCAGTGCCCCACCCGGACAGCCAGCCCGACACCATCGACCACGACCTCCTGCTGCTACAGGTCGGCCCCGTGTAGCGCAGTCCCTCCTGCGGACCCCAACCCTGACGTCCGCCTCCACCCTCAGCTGTCGGAGAAGGCCACACTGGGCCCTGCTGTGCGCCCCCTGCCCTGGCAGCGCGTGGACCGCGACGTGGCACCGGGAACTCTCTGCGACGTGGCCGGCTGGGGCATAGTCAACCACGCGGGCCGCCGCCCGGACAGCCTGCAGCACGTGCTCTTGCCAGTGCTGGACCGCGCCACCTGCAACCGGCGCACGCACCACGACGGCGCCATCACCGAGCGCTTGATGTGCGCGGAGAGCAATCGCCGGGACAGCTGCAAGGTGAGCCTTCAGGCCTGGGAGGAGACGCGGGGCCGCCCCTCACGGCCCCGTCCTGTTCCGGCAGGGTGACTCCGGGGGCCCGCTGGTGTGCGGGGGCGTGCTCGAGGGCGTGGTCACCTCGGGCTCGCGCGTTTGCGGCAACCGCAAGAAGCCCGGGATCTACACCCGCGTGGCGAGCTATGCGGCCTGGATCGACAGCGTCCTGGCCTAGGGTGCCGGGGCCTGAAGGTCAGGGTCACCCAAGCAACAAAGTCCCGAGCAATGAAGTCATCCACTCCTGCATCTGGTTGGTCTTTATTGAGCACCTACTATATGCAGAAGGGGAGGCCGAGGTGGGAGGATCATTGGATCTCAGGAGTTCGAGATCAGCATGGGCCACGTAGCGCGACTCCATCTCTACAAATAAATAAAAAATTAGCTGGGCAATTGGCGGGCATGGAGGTGGGTGCTTGTAGTTCCAGCTACTCAGGAGGCTGAGGTGGGAGGATGACTTGAACGCAGGAGGCTGAGGCTGCAGTGAGTTGTGATTGCACCACTGCCCTCCAGCCTGGGCAACAGAGTGAAACCTTGTCTCTCTCTACAAAAAAAAAAAAAAAATTCTGCGTGGTGGCTCACGCCTGTAATCCCAGCACTTTGGGAGGCCGAG